AGGTCACTTTTGTTGTATTGCCCACAGAGCTGAGAGTAAACAACTCCTTTGGACGTTTTGGAGAAGAAAGGTCCTTCTATACACCCACTTCATCCAAGGAATTACATGCTTGGGATATTAAGCAACAGCTACAAAAATCAGGAAGTTCCTTCTCCATGTATATGACGAAGTTCTGGACAGGAGCCCGCTGCCAGAATACGAATACTCTTCCCCAAAGACCCCTCCTCATGCCCCTACACGCTCTTGCCGGTCTAGCCTTTCATTGCCTGAAGCACGGCGAGAACGCCTGGAGAGCTCGTCCAAGCAAGTGCAACCCGCTGGTGACTGCAAATGAGCACATGGAACTGTGCGCCCACGCTACGCTCGGTTAAAATCAATCTGGGCTCTTCCTGCCTCGTCCACGCCGAGGTCACACGCAGCACTGGAAGCGGCCTGCATCGGGCGGGGCGGGGAAGGCCGAGGGCACGGCTACCCAGGCCCGCCAGGGACTGCCCGGACCGGCCGGAAGCCGCGCCTAGAGGAGGGCCCCGGAGCTCGCGCGGGCGCCGTCCCCCGGCGCCGCCGAGGCCTGCTGACATCAGCCGCGCTCCTCCCCTCGCCTCCCAACACCCTCAGCTCCGGGCCGGACCCTCCCTCCTCCCACCACGTGTCCTCCCCGCTCCCTCCCGAGGGGCCGCGCGCACGGGAGGACGGAGAGGCGGAAAGGATGGCGCTGTGACAGCCGGGCCGGAGCCCTCGCGTCCCCACCCCGCGCCCTGGCCGCTGGGCCCGGCGGTGAGTGCGCGCGGGCGGGGGCGGCGGCGGCGCGGCCCCTCCCCCGGGTCCCGGGCGGCTGGGCCGCGGCAGAGGCGGGGGCGCCGAGGCTGCGCCGCCGCCGCCGCCGCCTTTGTTGCGGGCCCGCCGGGGAGGCGGGCGGCGCCGGCTCTCGCCGCCCGGCAGGTGCGCTGGGGCCGGGAGGGGGCCAGGTGGGGAGGCGGGCCGGGCGGAGGGGGCAGCGGAAGCGCTCCCGGCGCGGTTCCGCGGAGAAAGGGAAATGGGGCAAGATGGCTGGAGAAATCCGAACGCGCCCGGGGGCGCGGCGGCGGTGGCGCAGGCGGGGCAGGGCGGGCGGCGGCCCTGGTTGCGGCACCTTAGCGCGGGGAGGCGGCCCCTCCCACCTCTGCCCCGGAGCCGGCAGGGAGACCGCCGCCAAGTTCGGGCCCCAGCTGCAGGCATCTGAAGCCTAGACCCATCCATGCCGCGTTCGCCTATCTTTTTTGGAAATATCGAAGGAACCGACTTTGAACTCCAGAGGGATCTTTTCTTTGGAGGTTCCCCGATGCAGCCCTCAAGATGCATCCGCACTCCACACCTAGGAATTGCCCGCGCCCATAGAGGGCAGGAGTGCGGCCCTTTGTACTGGCCAAGAGTCAGCGAATAGAGAATTTGCAGCCCAGAGGCAATGGGTTATTTCCCTGTCGGGGTGGGCCCCAGCCGATTTCTGCACCTTTTTGGGTATCCAGGCATAACCCTCACTATGTTTCACTGACTCCTGCGTTTGCAAAGTCCCTTAAGGTAGAATGACCCTATTTTCTGAACCAGCTCGTGGACAGAACCTTTGAATTTGGAAAATCCAGGCAATGGGCCTACTGAGCCAACCGCTCCGCCCATGCTTAACTGGCTTCTAGCACCCATTCCAGTTGAGTAAGTGTCCAATCTGTGTTCAGACACCTTCACTGGTTTTTCTGAACCTGAATCTTGCTTGCAGAGATGGAGTCCACAGCCTACCCTCTCAATTTGAGCCTGAAAGAAGAGGAAGAGGAAGAAGAGATTCAGAGCCGGGAACTAGAGGACGGCCCGGCAGACATGCAGAAAGTACGAATCTGCTCTGAGGGCGGATGGGTAAGTAAGAAGGTGTGGAGTCCACACAGCCATGTCATTGTGAAAGGGCTGTTCACTCTTCCAGGTACCGGCCCTATTTGATGAGGTGGCCATATATTTTTCCGATGAGGAATGGGAAGTTTTGACGGAGCAACAAAAGGCCCTCTACCGGGAAGTCATGAGGATGAATTATGAAACTGTCCTGTCCCTGGGTAAAGCTGTGTTTTCCTTTGTCTCCTGGAAGCAGCTGTTACCTATTTTATTTCCTATAAACAGAATTCCCATTCCCTAAGCCAGACATGATCACCCGTTTGGAAGGGGAGGAGGAGTCTCAGAATTCTGACGAGTGGCAGCTCCAAGGAGGCACCTCTGCAGGTACTACAAGTAAAGCAGTTCAGCGTCCATCCATTATTTTTGCCCCTCACTATTTGTCTCCCAGAAAATGAAGAATCTGACGTAAAGCCTCCAGACTGGCCAAACCCAATGAATGCTACCTCCCAGTTTCCTCAGCCTCAGCACTTTGACAGCTTTGGCCTCCGTCTGCCTCGGGATATCACAGAGCTGCCCGAGTGGAGTGAGGGGTACCCCTTCTACATGGCCATGGGCTTCCCAGGGTATGACCTCTCGGCTGATGACATAGCTGGGAAGTTTCAGTTCAGCCGGGGCATGCGCCGCAGTTACGACGCAGGGTTCAAGCTGATGGTAGTGGAATATGCTGAGAGTACCAACAACTGCCAGGCTGCCAAGCAGTTTGGAGTATTGGAAAAAAACGTTCGAGACTGGCGCAAAGTGAAGCCACAGCTTCAAAACGCCCACGCCATGCGGCGGGCATTCCGAGGCCCCAAGAATGGGAGGTTTGCTCTGGTGGACCAGCGTGTGGCCGAATATGTCAGATACATGCAGGCCAAAGGGGACCCCATCACCCGGGAGGCGATGCAGCTGAAAGCTCTCGAAATCGCCCAGGAAATGAACATTCCAGAGAAAGGGTTCAAGGCAAGCTTGGGTTGGTGTCGAAGAATGATGAGAAGGTATGACCTGTCTCTGAGGCATAAAGTGCCCGTGCCCCAGCACCTGCCGGAAGACCTGACTGAGAAACTCGTCACTTACCAGCGCAGTGTCCTGGCTCTGCGCAGGGCGCATGACTATGAGGTAGCTCAGATGGGGAATGCAGATGAGACGCCCATTTGTTTAGAGGTGCCATCACGGGTAACTGTTGATAACCAGGGCGAAAAGCCTGTCTTGGTCAAGACACCAGGCAGGGAAAAACTGAAAATCACAGCAATGCTTGGTGTCTTGGCTGATGGGAGGAAGTTACCACCGTACATCATTTTGAGGGGAACATATATCCCCCCGGGGAAGTTTCCCAGTGGGATGGAAATTCGCTGCCACCGGTATGGGTGGATGACTGAAGACTTGATGCAGGACTGGTTGGAAGTGGTGTGGAGACGGAGGACAGGAGCAGTGCCCAAGCAGCGAGGGATGCTGATCTTGAATGGCTTCCGGGGCCATGCCACAGATTCCGTGAAGAACTCCATGGAAAGCATGAACACTGACATGGTGATCATCCCAGGGGGTCTGACCTCACAGCTTCAGGTGCTGGATGTCGTGGTCTACAAGCCACTGAATGACAGTGTGCGGGCCCAGTACTCCAACTGGCTTCTGGCTGGGAACCTGGCGCTGAGCCCAACCGGGAATGCTAAGAAGCCACCCCTGGGCCTCTTTCTGGAGTGGGTCATGGTCGCGTGGAATAGCATCTCAAGTGAGTCCATCGTCCAAGGGTTCAAGAAGTGCCATATCTCCAGCAACTTGGAGGAGGAAGACGATGTCCTGTGGGAAATCGAGAGTGAGTTGCCAGGAGGAGGAGAACCACCAAAAGATTGTGACACCGAAAGCATGGCTGAGAGCAACTGAAGGGAAAGGGAAAGGTAACCACTCAGGAGTAGATACTCAGTGCCTTTGCTGACATGTCTGTGTTCTACAAACACCTTCTCTCCATTATTTTTCTGTTTTTAAGTTCCCTTAGAGCCTACAGTGCAGTAGTGTAGATCAGGGGTCCCCAACCCCCAGGTCACGGACCATACTGGTCCATGGCCTGTCAGGAACTGGGCTGCACAGCAGGAGGTGAGCGGCAGGTGAGCAAGCATTACCACCTGAGCTCCGCCCGCTGTCACAGCAGCGGCATTAGATTCTCATAGGAGCACAAACCCTGTTGTGAACTGCACATGTGAGGGATCTAGGTTGCAGGCTCCTCAATGCCTGAGGATCTGAGGCGGAACAGTTTCATCCCAAAGCCATCCTACCACCCACTACCCCGCACTTCCTGGGTCCCTGCAAAAATTGTCTTCCATGAAACCAGTCCCTGGTGCCAGAAAAGTTGGGGACTGCTGGTATAGATAACAGACCATTAGCATTTTCTCCTTTATATGAAACATTTATTATTTGATTTATTTGTGTCTATTTTGCTCTGTGGCTTGGACCCAGAAACACTTGTATAATAGGTGAAATGAACAAAGAATGAGCTGCCAGAACATCTGAGAGCTGTAAAGTTAAAATTATTTGGACCCAAAGAAGCATAGTCTGACGTTGTTCAGTTCACACAAAATTTTGTCTGAAAAGCCAACTTTTTTCTTTCCCTTTTAAATTATGCTGAACATTTAGGGCCAGTATGTGTAACTGACATGCTGGGACAGTTGTACTCACTTTTGCTGGCCTGTAGGACTGTGACATAGGGAGAACACTAAGTGTGTCCTCCGGGCCTCGGGTCTCAGTCCTGGAGCTATCTACAGTATGTTACCAGCGAGTAAGAATAATAGCTTCTACTTGCTTTTCCCTACAGAGTTCAGGAGTTTTAAAACGTCATCTTAGTCTCATTATGACCTTCACATGGGCTATGACAATAATTTCCTGTAGTCAGCAGATGTCTGAAGGAAGATATTTTTTAACTGAATCTTTACACCAAAAAAAGAAAATAAAACGGTGCGTATCTAGGACTCTAGTGAGGGCTGAGGACAATAGGCCTGGAATTTTCTGGGTTGAGTACACAAGAAGAACAGCTTTCAAAGGAAAGTAGGAATGGAGGCCTAACTGAGACAACACTAGTGAAATGACCCCACCCACCTACACCTCCAGAGAGGAGGAGGATGAGCATGTACAGCAGGGGGGACACCCACAAAGAACAAACAATTCATTTACCTGTTCGTTCTCATCTCCCTAATTATAAATTAAATTGATCCTCCAGACAGTGTTTTATATGAAGGAAGAAGCCACCTTTTTTACAGAGGACCTGAAACCGTCAACCATCTTCACACATTCTTTTTCTTTCTTTTAAAGTATAATTAGGTATTTCCATCTTCCTTGCTTTTTTCTCCAAATGAAATGCTAATGGGAGCCTTATTTTACCCACTTCAGCTATATAAGTCCATCTGTGTTTCAAAGAGTGACTTATGTCTCCTGCCTTGCTTCCAAATTAAATTGTACTCATATTGCTGAATCCCATTGTAATTCTGGGATCCCTGGAATTACAATGGAGCAAGAAGTTCTTACTATTACATTCAAAATCACCAAAATTGCTTTTTTTTCCCCCTTGGGTCCTCCTTGCTTTGAGAAACCCCATGAATCCAGCCTCCCTTTTCTGCTGACCCTTATATTGCCTGCATTGGATATCAAACTGAATTACATTGAGTTTCCATCTTTTCTTCATTTACCTTTTGCTTTTCCCTCTCCTTGTTAGATAACATTTTTGTGCACTTTTAATTTCCTAAGCTCCTTACCACCTCAGGGACATGATTAAAAACTTCCAGAAGAGGAAAGGAGAAAAAGCTATGCTAAGTTGCATTTATGAATGTTGGCCTGTAATATTGGTCATGAGCTTTTGCTCTTCTAGTCTGCCACAATTCTCTCTGCAGCTCCTGAGGAAGTGATGGGAGTAGACAGATTCACAGTGAACAAGAGATTTGGGAGACCAAGTGGGCATAAAACTACGTCTTGGCCTCTATTTGGAAATCTGAATGATGGAATTATTATGTTTGTTAAAAGTTATACCAAAAAGCCAAGGGTTAATTCATTTAGGTTCTCTCTGTTTTCCAGCAAATGGAACTCTGATTTAAACAGCTGGGGATGAAATTCCTCAAGATGATTATTCCTGAAAGTGTGGATGCGCTGGATGCGCAGGGAACATCAGGAAAAGGCCACGGGGCTCTGAACAGCCCCGGTCCAGACAGCAGCCTGTACATCCATCCCAGGACACAGCCCAGCCCCTCCCCACACCATACAAGGTATCAGAAAAGTCTAGGACCTATCATTTCATCAGAGACATGATCAGAAAAGAAACTGCTTCTGCCCCATTTCTTGTTTTGGAGATTACTCCATCTGTCCATCAAAAGAAACCTGTAAATATGAAAGAACAAAGGTTATTTCCTGGAGAAAAGACAATTTATTCAACACCAACGAGGGACTCATCATATGGGCACAACTCTGGTGTCCTTCTATGGAGAAAACCTCAAGTAAAGTTTTATTCTGCCTTTGAAAATGCTTCCAAAAGTAGACCCTGTCCCCACACAGGTCAAGACTACAGAGAAGGCTTTGTAGAAATGTGTCACCTATGTACACCTGCTACTTACACATTTCCTCTTTTGGAAAAATGAGATACTTAGAATAACAAGAAAATTAAGACATACTGGCCTGGTGCCAGCAGATGGCTTTTCTATAGACAAACTAGGTTAGTGTGGAAGATATAGGTTAAAATAAACTATGCTGTTTTATTTATCTTCCCAACCTGATTGGCAGCTAGACTTTTTTAGGGTCTCATTTAATGGCCCTGTTTTTTTCATTATTATATTTAATGATAGGGCAGGATTTCGTATGCAAGCTCTTGTTTCTCAGGCTGCCTGCAGAAGAAGTCGCTATAAATTATCTGTTGTCTACATGGTACAAGGCCCATTGACTCATCTGATGCTTGTTTTGTTAATTTCTTTAATATTTTTATCACGGGGCAGTGGGAGGGCTTGGGCTTTTAGCCACAGCTGTTTTAAGACTTCTGATCTCCTGCCCTGCAGGAATAGGTGGGAAGTCATTGAATTTTTACACTATAGTAATTTGCATTCCCACATAAGTTTGAGTGTTACGAAAACATTCCTTTAAAGGGATCTGTGCTACACAAAATATGCCAGGACCTCACAGACAAAGCCATTGCTAGAAATGTCATTCCAATGATCAGATCTGGAAACAGGCTGCCATAACCACTTTTCCTTCTTGTAGACTCAGCTCACCTGTATATTTAAACTGTTCTTGGCATCTTGAAACACCTATTTCTACTCAGGTACTCATTGTCCTGTTACTGATTCACCTTTCTGATCCTTTTCAACCAGTTTTCCCCCAAGGGGGGAAATTTTACTTAACCTCTAGTATTTGAACAACTCAATATTTGAATTGTTGCCCCATTTGCTTTTACCTGTACTGTATTCTTGGTCATCTCAAATGGCGTCTAAACCCAGCTACTTTGCATTCCAGAAGTTTCCATTCCCTCCAATTCCACCTAATTTTTCATCTGTCCTAGTTACTGGCTCTTTCTTCATGTCTTATTTCTCTTGCTTTGGGAGCTTAAAAGATTTTACAAGACCTAATTTTGGGTTCCTTCCTTGGAGCCATAGTTACCCTGCCAAGAAGAGTAGAAAATGGGTTCAACTCCTGTTTCGCTCCACCAACACCTCTGTGAGTCTCATCATCAGCTGAGCGATGATGCCTTACAGGTTGCATAGCACTGGAACTTTCCTAGAGTAACGGCTCTGCTGCCAGGGTTTCTCTGGGCTCATTCTTCCACTGACTTAATTATGATCTATGCCTAACAGAGCCCCAGTACAACTATTTTGCAGAATGGCTGTTACCCTAGAATTACTATAGCACATATTGAGATATAGTTGTACTCCCTAGTAGATAGGAACTGACCCCAACAATAAACTTTGATAATAAAGACAATAGGCTATGGTGATTTTATTTCTTTACCTATT